GAAGGTTTTCTGAGGGCTGTGGATCCCAAACTCACCTGGCTCAGAGGCTCAAACAGCCTCTCTTTGTCCATCAACCCGATTTAGACAGCATCCTGGGCCTGAAAACCTTCTGTGCTGGCTTCAAGTGAAAATAGTTCACTGGGTCAAAAGTAGGCTGGTCCAAGACGCAGGACGGTCAGTAAACGTTGGCTGTGTTCAGAAACTGCGGCTTGGCTGTTTCTTACATTGATTTATGGTTTGTTTCCATGAAACCGAAAATGATTGGTCCACCTGGCAGCTGGCTGGCTGGCTGGCAACTGGAGGCCTTTCTGTCCTGGCTGAGGGCCCTGGCCCCTTGGTGGCCTTTGGGAAGCAGCATCTCATCGGGCCGTTTTTTCGTTCTGGCGGGCGGCCGGCTTGGCCCGCGGGGTCGGGCTCTCCGCGCAGTGCAGAGACGTCTCCACCCTCAGGGACGAGGCTCTGACGTGGCGGGAGGTCGTTTCCGTGCGCTGCGAGGAGGATTCCACGTGCCGGGAGGACGCCTCGAGGATGCGAGGGAGCCGCTTCCCCGAGGGGGAGAGGGAGGGCCCCTCGCTGCGGCGCTGGGAGGTCTCCACCCGCCGGGACGACGTCTCCACGCGGTGGGACGAGGTCTCCACGCGGACCGTGGACGTCTCTGTGTAGCGGGTGGTCCCCACCCGGGGCGAAGACTGCTTGGCCCCTCGGGCTGAGGCCATTCTGCCGGCGTGAGGGGGCCAGGGAGGCCTCGGGGCACCCTACAGCCCAATGGTCACCGCAGGCAGAAGAGAGGAAAACTACGGTACTGCCATAGCCGGGAGCGCCACAACACGATGACGTGGAAGCACCATGGTCCTTCGAAGGCTAAAACACTGGACTCCTGCCCCTCAGGCGCTCCCACGGCCCGGGCCCCGCCCCCTCGCTATTTTGGAGCCAGCGCGGGTGGAGCCATCCCAGGGCTGGTCGGGGATGGGCGGAGCCGCCCCGCCCCATATCCCACAGTGCCCCGGGACCGGAAGAGGGAGCCGTGGTTTCCGGAACTTCGCCCGCGTCTCTGGGCTTTTGCTCTGTCAGGCTGGTGGCGTTTTGGTGTCTTCGTTTGTTATGGCCGCTGCTGTCGCTATGGAGACAGGTGAGTAGCTCTCTGATCTTGGAGTCTTCGCATTTTCCATGATTTTTGCTGTCTTGTCTCCTAGATGATGCTGGAAATCGACTTCGGTTTCAGTTGGAGTTGGAATTTGTGCAATGTTTAGCCAACCCAAATTACCTTAATTGTAAGTTGTTAAGCACCTCATTAAATTGAGTAACCTACAGATTTTTTTTTTTAATGCTTTTCAGTTCTTGCCCAAAGAGGTTACTTCAAAGACAAAGCTTTTGTTAATTATCTTAAATACTTGCTTTACTGGAAAGACCCAGAATATGCCAAGTATCTAAAGTAAGTTTAATTTTTATAATCCTAAGCATGTGTGTTGTTCATTCACTTACAAACTTAAACCCAGGTACCCTCAGTGTTTACACATGTTAGAGCTGCTCCAATATGAACACTTCCGAAAGGAGCTGGTGAATGCTCAGTGTGCGAAATTTATTGATGAACAGCAGATTCTACATTGGCAGCACTATTCCCGGAAGCGGATGCGCCTTCAGCAAGCCTTGGCAGAGCAGCAACAGCAAAATAACACATCGGGAAAATGAAAAACTGGATACAAACGAGGCACTTAATACATGTATATAATGTATTTCTTTTGTACAGTGAAGACAAAAAAAATGAAAACTCTTCCTATCTACCTTTATTATGGTAGCCCCTAGAACCTTTAGTGTGCTTTTTCATCCAACTTTTTATTGTTAATAGACTATTTCTGTTAAACCTGAATTGTTCTTTGATTTCCCTGTGGATTTGTAAGGTGTTTTTCTTTTTTACGCATTTAGCATAATCAGCTGATTAAGAATGGAAAAGTTAGGTGCTTTAGACCAAATAAGGCACTGGGGCATGGGGTAGGGGTGGGCCACCAAGTATACTGAATTCTAAGGCTAGCTGTTCCTGACATATAGTAGGGCAAGACCATCTCCTGGAACCTTACTGTCTCAGATCAACTACTCTACCACTCTACTCTAAGATGTAGTGAGAGTAGCGGAGTCACTGACCTCTTTAAATCATAGGACAGGAACTGCATAAAGGTTCTTGAATTCTGCAGGACAGGAAATAACTGTATTACCTGCTTTGCAAGGTGGCTTTAAGAATCACTGAATCACTGTGGCCTCACTTGACCTAGTCATGGCAGGACAACTAGTGGTTAGTTACTAACTGGACTCTTGACTTTAGAACAAACATGAGGAGCCTCAAATACTTGTGTTCATTTGGGAAAGCTACCATTGATTTGGGAGGTACCACAAACCAGGTGCTATGTTAAGTGCTTCCTTGAATTCTCATTTTATTCTAAGAACCTTGTTTATAGAAGAGAAAACTGAGGTTTGGACGGGGTGAGTAACTTGCCTGTGGTTACACAGCTAGTAAGTGGTAGAGTCAGTGTGACTGACTCCCAGCTTGGAGTTCTTCCCAGAACTGGGTTATAGAGTCTTTCCGGCCGCTCTCCGCCACCTGCCTCATCCCAAGTAAAGCACATTGAGACAGCTGCAAAACAAACTGCTTCTAGTGCTCAGGAGTCTGTTTTTTATTAAACAAAACAAAACTGCCTGAATTAAGCAGAGGCTAGATTAGAGGTCATGTGCTTTCCTTCAGTGGTGAGGTTAGGTTCTACATTCCAAAATCAAAGAAGGGGTTTCAGGAATATCATCAGTTGCTTTGCAGATGGAGATAACTTAAAATAAAAGATACTGATCTTTTGAGAGATTTGGAAGGTGTGCTCTGCACCTTTAGGAGTT